CATCTTGGCCAGGCTGGTCTCGAACTCCTGACCTCAGGTAGTCCACCTGCCTAAGCCTCCCAAAGTGCTGGGATTACAGGTGTGAACCACCACACCTGGCCGTTTACTTTTATTTTTGCCAGTTTCTTTATAGAGTGCCTCTCAGTTTGGGTTCCTGGGTGTGTCCTGAGGATTGGACTCACAGCTTGCATTTTAGGAAGGACTGCACAGAAGCCAGTAGAGTGTATCCTTTTCATTGCATCATTGTTTTCCCTTTGTAATTAATAAGTGTCTTGAGCCTGGTGCTGTGGCACATGCCTGTAATCCCAGCGCTTTGGGAGGCGGAGGTAGGAGGACGGCTTGAGCCCAAGAGTTCAAGACCAGCCTGGGCAACAGAGTGAGACCCCTGTCTACAAAAAAATGCAAAAATTAGCCAGGTATGGTGGCATGTGCCTATAGTTCTAGCTACTCAAGAGACTGAAGTGTGAGGATTGCTTTAACCTGGGAGGTTGAGGCTGCAGTGAGCCAGAGTCTTGCCACTGCATTCCAGCCTGGGAATAGAGCAAGAACCCATCTCAAAAAAATAAAAAATGAAATGTATCTTGTGGCAGGTACTTTGAGATTATGTACATTTCCTGTTTCTCATACTTTCACAAACTAGTGTTAGCATCCATCGATGATTCCTGTCTGAAACGGCTTACTGTGGTGGTTGCCGAATGGTGATGTTTGAAAGCTGTCGTCATCCTCTACACGTTAGAGAACTCTTGTATTTTAGAGCTTTTTCTGCTCCCCATCTATTCATTTATGTATTTATATTTTTAAAGAAAAACTTATTCTGACCCTTATTAAAGTTAGCAAGGCACTTAGTGCTTTGGGAGGCAAGGCAGGACGATAGCTTGAGGCCAGGAGCTTGAGACCAGCCTGGGCAACAAAGTGAAACCTCATGTCTACAGAAATTTTTAAAAATTAGCCAAGTGTGGTGGTGTGAGCCTGTAGTCCTAGCTCCGTGGGAGGCTGAGGCAGGAGGATCACTTGAGTCCAGGGGTTCGAGGCTGCATGATTGCACCACTGTACTCCAGCCTAGGTGACAGAGCAAGACCTTGTCTCAGAAAAGCAAGACAAAGGGCAGGCTGTTCAGGATGATCATGATAGGTATAGGGACTGCTGCAATGGGATTGTGTAGTGGGGGAGACCTAGGAGCAGGAGTGGGGGCCATGGACGGAAAATTTAACTAAGAGGAAACATCAGGGTGCAGGGGGTTCTGGCTGAACTGACCTAACAGGATTCTTGTGGAAGGCCGCTAGCATCACTCCTCTGGACCATAAACACTCGGGGAGTCCCAATCTCTCCTGAGCAGTGCATTGGCGCCAGCTTTCCAGATGTGTGTGTAAGTCCATCATCCTTTAAGAAGTTTGCTTAGAAAGCCTAGATGCTGAGACTTAAAAATGGAGTCTCACCATGGACAGTTCTCATAAAGAATTGTCTCCCAACAAAGTGGCTGACTGTGTTGTGGCTGTATTGTTACAGACCTTCTCAGATGTGTTTGCTGCAAGTTTTGTTTATTTGGAACTCTTTGGAAGCTAGCACAACTACATAGAAACCCATATAAGTTAGCCACCATGCTCAGCTAATTTTTAAAAAAATTTGTTGTAGAGATGGGGTCTCGTTCTGTTGCCCAGGCTGGTCTTGAACTCCTGGGCTCAAGTGATCCTTCCACCTTGGCCTCCCAAAGTGCTGGGATTACAGGTGTGAGCCTCTGTACTCAGCTAATTTAGCTAGTTTTTGTATTTGATTTTTTTTTTTTTAATAGAGTCTCTGTCATCCCGGCTGGAGTGCAGTGGCACGATCTCGGCTCACTGCAACCTTTGCCTCCCAGGTTCAAGTGATTTTCTTGCCTCAGCCTCCCAAGTAGCTGGGACTATAGGCATGTGCCACCATGCCCAGCTCATTTTTGTATTTTTAGTAGAGATGGGGTTTCGCTATTTTGGTCAGGCTGGTTTCGAATTCCTGACCTCAGGTGATCCTCCCACCTCAGCATCCCAAAGAGCTGGAATTACAGGCATGAGCCATAACGCCTGGCCCCATATGCTGTTTATTTCATTTTTCCCAAGCAAACTAGGACTTAGAGATTGTTTCACAAAGCCCTGCTGACTCATTTTCAACACTTCTCCACAGGACTAGTGCTATGCGTCAGCAGACGCTGCCTGTGTGGGGATGGAGGTTGGCTCAGACACAGTGCGTGGCCTCGGGAGCCTTACGTTCCAGCAACCACTTGACTAACAGTCATAAAAATTAAAATTGTAAAATATTTTGTCAACTGTGCATCAGCCAAACAAAAAAAATTAAAATTGCCTAAAGTGGAACAAGGAGATGTGGGATGAAGTCAAGCAAATTATGTGTCCAAAAATGTATAATGTCAGTGATTAGCTTCAGGAAGCATTTGTATTTAGTGCCTATTGACATCAGAGACAGCGCTAGTAGTTGGGGATGCAGCAAGACGGGCCCCTGGCCCTTAAGGAACTTGTAGTCCAAATGAACAACTGAAGTACTGCGGAGCTGAGCAGAGGGTGCTGTGTGAGGGTCCAGCATGGACAAACTTAACCCCAGTGTGGGTGAGATTCATCAGGAAGGCTTTCTGGAGAAGGTGATGTGGGCGATGCATGTTCTCCACCTAGCCATGCCCAGAGGGAAGTGTGTCTGGGCAGAACTATCAGGCTGGGGAGGACTCAGGGGTGGGAGAGAACCTGGCATGCTGGGGAAGCTAAATGTGGCGATTGGTTTGTTTATACAACTTGGAGTGCGGAAGGGGGTCAGTAAGGGGATGCTGATGCCTGAGGGTGAGGGTTGGGCAGAGGCAATTTTAAGCATGTGAGTCACATGATCAGATTTCCATTTTAGAAAGCTTGGAGAATGGGTCTACTCAGGTAGCTCACACCTTGTGTTGTCCATTTTCACACTGCTGATAAAGTTGTACCCAAGACTGGGCAATTTACAAAAGAAAGAGGTTTAATTGGACTTACAGTTCCATATGGCTGGGGAAGCCTCACAATCATGGTGAAAGACAAGGAAGAGCAAGTCATGTCTTACATGGATGGCAGCAGGCAAAGAGAGAAGCATGTGTGCAGGGGAGCTCCTCTTTTTAAAACCATCAGATCTTGTGGGACTTATTCGCTATCATGAGAACAGCACAGAAAAGACTTGCCCCCATGATTCAACTACCTCCCACCAGCTCCCTCCCATAACATGTGGGAATTCAAGATGAGATTTGGGTGGGGACACAGCCAACCATATCATTGTGCCCCTGCCCCCTCCCAAATCTCATAATCATGTTTCAAAACCAATCATGCCTTCCCAACAGTCCCCCAAAGTCTTAACTCATTTCAGCATTAACTTAAAAGTCCACAGTCCAAAGTCTCATCTGAGATAAGGCAAGTCCCTTCCATGTATGAGCCTGTAAAATCAAAAGCGGGTTAGTTACTTCCTAAATACAGTGGGGGTACAGGCATTGGGTAAATACAGCCATTTCAAATAGGAGAAATTGGCCAAAACAAAGAGGCTACAGGCTCCCATGTAAGTCTGAAATCCAGCAGGACAGTCAAATCTTAAAGCTCCTAAATGATTTCCTTTGACTGCATGTCTCACATCTAGGTTATGCTGATGGAAGAGGTGGGTTCCCATGGTCCTGGGCATCTCCGCCCCTGTGGCTTTGCGGGATACAGCCTCCCTCCCAGCTGCTTTCACGGGCTGGCATTTAGTGTCTGCAGCTTTTCCAGGTGCATGGTGCAAGCTGTTGGTAGATCTACCATTCTGGGGTCTGGAGGACAGTGGCCATCTTCTCACAGCTCCACTAGGCAGTGCCCCAGTAGGGACTCTGTGTGAGGCCTCCAGTGCCACATTTCCCTTCCATACTGTCCTAGCAGAGGTTCTCCATGAGAGCCCCGCCCTTACAGCCAACATCTGCCTGGACATCCAGGCACTTCTGTATATTTTCTGAAATCTAGGCGGAGGTTCCCAAACCTCAATTCTTGACTTCTGTGCACTCTCAGGCCCAATGCCATGTGGAAGCTGCCAAGGCTTGAGGTACCCTCTGAAGCCAAGGCCCGAGTTCTGCATTGGCCCTTTTCAGCCACGGCTGGAGCAGCTGGGATGCAGGGCACCAAGTCCCTATGCTGCACACAGAACAAGGACCCTGGGCCTGGCCCATGAAACCAGTTTTTCCTTCTAGGCCTCTGGGCCTGTGATGGGAGGGGCTGCCATGAGGACTTCTGAAATGCCCTGGAGACATTTTCCCCATTGTCTGGGGGATTAACATTAGGCTCCTCATTACTTATGCAAATTTATGCAGCCAGCTTGAATTTCTCCTCAGGAAATGGGATTTTCTTTTCTTTTTTTTTCTTTTGAAATGGAGTCTCACTCTGTCACCCAGGCTGGAGTGTAGTGGCACAATCTTGGTTCACTGCAATCTCTGCCTCCTGGGTTCAAACAATTCTCCCGCCTCAGCCTCCTGAGTAGCTGGGATTACAGGCGTGCACCACCAAGCCCGGCTAATTTTCGTATTTTTAGTAGAGACGGGGTTTCTCCATGTTGGTCAGGCTGGTCTCAAACTCCTGACCTCATGATCCTCCTGCCTCAGACTCCCAAAGTGCTGGGATTACAGGCATGAGCCATTGCTCCCGGCTGGGATTTTCTTTTCTATCACATTGTCAGGCTGCAAATTTTCCAAACTTTCATTCTCTGCTTACTTTATAAAACCGAATGCTTTCAATAGCACCCAAGTCACCTCTTGAATGCTTTGCTACTTAGAAATTTCTTCCACCAGATACCCTAAATCATCTCTCAAGTTCAGAGTTCCACAAATCTCTAGGGCAGGGGCAAAATGCTGCCAGTCTCTTTGCTAAAACATAACAAGTCACCTTTGCTCCAGTTCCCAACAAGTTCCCCACCTCCGAGACCTCCTCAGCCTGGACTTTACTGTTCATATAATTATCAGCATTTTTGTCAAAGCCATTCAACAAGTCTCTAGGAAGTTCCAAACTTTCCCACATTTTCCTGTCTTCTTCTGAGCCCTCCAAACTGTTGCACCCTCTGCCTCTTACCCAGTTCCAAAGTCACTTCTACATTTTTGGGTATCTTTTCAGCAACACCCCACTCCTGGTACCAATTTACAGTGTTAGTCCATATTCATGCTGCTGATAAAGACATACCCAAGACTGGGCAGTTTTCAAAAGAAGGAGGTTTAATGGAGTTACAGTTCCACATGGCTGGGGAAGCCTCACAATCATGGCGGAAGGCAAGGAAAAGCAAATTATGTCTTACATGGATGGCAGCAGGCAAAGAGAGGAGAGCATGTACAGGGGAATTCCTCTTTTTAAAACCATCAGATCTCATGTGAGACTTATTCACTATCAGGAGAACAACATGGGAAAGACTTGCCCCCATGATTCAATTACCTCCCACTGGGTCCCTCCCACAACACGTGGGAATTCAAGATGAGATTTGGGTGGGGACACAGCTAAACCATATCACACCTGTAATCCAGCACTTTGGGAGGCTGAGGCAGGAGAATTGCTTGAGCCCAGGAATTCAAGACCAGCCTGAGCAATATAGCAAGACTTCATCTCTACAAAAAATTTAAAAAGCCAGCATGGTGGTGTGGGCCTGTAGTTCCTGCTGTTTAGGGGGCTGTGGTGGGAGCATCTCTTGAGTTCAGGAAGTCGGGGCCCCAGTGAGCTATGATTGCAACATTGCAGTCCAGCCTAGGTGACAGAACAAGAACCTGTCTCTAAAAAAGGGAGAAAAAAAGAAAGCTTGGAGAATGGACTGGAAGAGGGAAGACTAGAGGCTCATACAACCAGGTAGGAGCCTCCTACCACCATTGAGGTGTGAGTTAACTGATGCTTTTCTGGTTTTGTTCTCCAGACACCATTCGCTTTTCACCCAAGATGATTTGATGTCTTATAAAACTCTGATGAACCATGATGGCTACACAGACATTAAGTATAGACAGCTATCAAGATGGGCAACAGGTGAGCTTGAACTTGATTCTGCATTCTAATTATGCTAATAAGAATTATCTTCCTCCTTTTACAGATGCAAGTAGTAACAGAGTTAAAGACAGAACAAGATCCAAACTGCTCTGAACCCGATGCAGAAGGAGTGAGCCCTCCCCCTGTGGAGTCTCAGACCCCGATGGATGTGGACAAGCAGGCCATTTATAGGTAGTGCCCGGGGTGCCGGCTGTGGGGGCCTCTAAATGGATTCTTTTTTTTCTTTTCTCCTCAGGCATCCACTATTTCCATTATTAGCTTTGTTGTTTGAAAAATGTGAACAATCTACACAGGGCTCTGAAGGCACAACTTCTGCCAGTTTTGATGTAGACATCGAAAATTTTGTAAGAAAGCAAGAGAAGGAAGGGAAACCTTTCTTTTGTGAAGATCCAGAAACTGATAATTTAGTAAGTAAAATAAATTTTATTTTTAGTTTTCATTCTCTGAAAGTCTTCATTTTCTCTGCTCTAGATGGTAAAAGCAATCCAGGTTTTGCGCATTCATCTTCTTGAGCTGGAAAAGGTTAACGAACTCTGCAAAGATTTCTGCAGTCGATACATTGCTTGTCTGAAAACAAAAATGAACAGTGAAACTCTGTTGAGTGGAGAGCCTGGAAGCCCGTACTCACCAGTGCAGTCCCAGGTACTTACATTTGGGGGTCTCGCTTTCCCTCTAATTCCTTCAACATGTGTGTTCTGACTTGCAGCAGATTCAAAGTGCCATCACAGGCACCATCAGCCCTCAGGGAATTGTGGTGCCGGCGTCCGCGCTGCAGCAGGGAAACGTAGCCATGGCGACGGTGGCAGGTACGATGACAGAAAAATGGACACACTCTCCAAGCAGCCTCATATTTTTATTCTCCCTTTCGAGGTGGCACAGTGTATCAGCCTGTCACGGTCGTCACTCCCCAAGGCCAAGTGGTCACACAGACATTGTCGCCTGGGACAATTAGGATCCAGAACTCCCAGGTGCGTGCGCCATTTTATGGAAGGCTTTGGGGTGCTTTCTAATGTTATTTTTCAACTTTAAAAGCTTCAGTTACAGTTAAACCAAGATCTCAGCATCTTGCATCAAGATGATGGTTCATCTAAGAACAAGAGGGGCGTCCTGCCAAAGCATGCCACGAACGTGATGCGGTCCTGGCTCTTCCAGCACATCGGGGTAAGGACGGCTGGGCCAGCCCTTGCCTTGCAAGGCCATGGTAACCTTCTTTTTTTATTTTCAGCATCCCTACCCAACAGAGGATGAGAAAAAACAGATTGCTGCTCAGACAAATTTGACACTACTCCAAGTCAACAACTGGTAAGGTGCCCTGCTTCCTGAAATCATGCTGTTTTTCATGGAAGCTTCTCTTTGTTGACTCCAGGTTCATCAATGCCAGAAGACGAATTCTTCAGCCAATGTTGGATTCAAGTTGTTCAGAGACCCCCAAAACAAAGAAAAAAACTGCTCAGAACCGGCCAGTTCAGAGGTTTTGGCCTGATTCTATTGCATCAGGAGTCGCACAGCCACCGCCGAGCGAGCTCACCATGTCGGAAGGTACAGGTGGCCGGCCAAGGCCAGACATGGTGTTAAATAATGACACACCTTCATCCTGCCGCAGGAGCTGTTGTCACCATCACCACGCCCGTGAACATGAACGTGGACAGCCTTCAGTCTCTGTCCTCGGACGGGGCCACCCTGGCGGTGCAGCAGGTCATGATGGCAGGGCAGAGCGAGGACGAGTCTGTGGACAGCACAGAGGAGGATGCGGGTGCCCTGGCCCCTGCCCACATCAGCGGGCTGGTCTTGGAGAACAGTGACTCCCTGCAGTAGGGGCAGGAGCAGACGCACCTGACTTTTTGGAGTTTGCACAGCAAACATTTTACACAGTTTTATTTCTAATATGTTTTATATGTAGATATAGAAGAGTGCACTTTTGTATTTCATAGTAAGCTTAAAGCGCGTCTTTGCCGGTGCAGCGACTTCTTTCAAGTGTGTGTGTGTGTGTGTGTGTGTGTGTGTGTGCGTGTGTGCGTGTGTGTGGATTTTTAAAGAAATTCTTTAAAGGTTTAACGCTAGATTGTGAGGAATGACACACCACTCCCTCCCCACCTTGAATCCCTAATTAGATTAAGGAATAGCGCTGCCATTTTCTAAACCGTGATGCGGTTGTCACTTAGTTCTGTGGTTCCAGCAGATCTCAGTGGGCTGGTTGATTTGTGTGGCCCATGGATTTGAAAGAAGCTGCTGCACCCGAAACTGCCAGTGTGCGGTGACAACGGCACACGCCTAGACTGAGTGTGGTTTCGTCGTGAGTGGATGGACGGCAAGCTTAGCAAGCCTAAGTCCCCTCATGTTCAGTGAGCCTGTTTCATTTGCTATATAGAAAAAGAAACTCCTATTTTTACCTTGCTGGAATTATTGGATAAAAAAGCTATTTTTATAAATTCGTTATGAATTGGATGATGACTATATTGAGGATAAAATTTCTAGAGAAGAAACAATACATGCTTGCTATTAATATTTCAATTTGGAATGTTCTGAATTGACCAAATTTAATGAACCTGCCCAAAGTTAGCTACCGTTCCATGGTTCTTTGCTCTCCCCGGGTAGTGATGAACATTTACTACTATAAAAGAAACAGCTATTTAATGAAATTTTGATATCTGCAAATTTTTGTTGATATGTAATGCTCAGATTGCATTTTACACTTGATCTAAACATATATCGAAAGATATCTGCTAAACAGGACTTCAGGTAAGTGAGGTGAAATGGTAGCCAGTGACCCGTTAGGAGCTCTCACCGTACATACTCCAGTCTAATTTAAATCTGACCACAGTTGCATGGTCGCTTTACCATGTTAGCTGTGTATTGTTTTAAAAGTTTTAACTTCAAAATATGTTATGCACAGAATGTTTATTATAAACTAATATAAAATGTGCTCTACCCCATTGGCTCAGAGCTAGGGCAAACAGCAGATATTCAGACTTTATTACTTAACTAGCGGACATCCCTGGAGTCCCAGCAGCGAGCTGGTCTGGCGAGGGCACCTCGGCAGCCCCCACGGGTTGGCTCCTACGTTTGCGTTTGTGGCTGGTCTCCTGGTGTCAGTGTTCTCTTGTACGTTGTTGCTTTCGACTTTTCAGAGCCCTCCTGCTCACTTGACCACGTGAGATTTGGAATAACTGTAGGACTTCTGTTTCCTGGTAACAAGATGAACCGAGAGAGTGGGCTGGGTTCTGTTTTCTTTGGTTTTGATTTGTTTTCATTGTTTACTTAGGAGTGGTGCTTTTTCTCAGAAAACAGGCCACGGTGTTTCATACAGAATGTCTTCATATCATCTGAAATGGTATGGCTGAAGTTCATTTGTTTACAGGGTCGGGAATGTCTTCAGTTCTTGAGAGTCAACAGTAATGATTGGTTGTAAGCCAAGGGACATTTTAAGCTAGTGAAGAGTTTTTTCTGGAATTGATTTTTCCCAAAAGAATATATTAATTGAGGTTAAGAAGTCAGTGGGAAACACACAGAAATTTGTTTTAAAATCTTTCAGGAGCTTTACTGAAAGACTTGGTTATCAAGTCTTTTGGGGAGAGAATGACATTTTTTTTTTGAGACAGAGTTTTGCTCTTGTTGCCCAGGCTGGAGGGCAATGGTGCAATCTCAGCTCACTGCAACCTCCACCTCTTATGTTCAAGCAATTCTCCTTCCTTAGCCTCCTGAGTAGCTGGGATTACAGGCATGCGCCACCACACCCGGCTAATTTTGTATTTTTAGTAGAGATGGGTTTCTCCATGTTGGTCGGGCTGGTCTCGAACTCCCGACCTCAGGTGATCTGCCTGCCTCAGCCTCCCAAAGTGCTGGGATTACAGGTGTGAGCCACCGCGCCCGGCCGAGAATGACATCTTAAAGCCACCATTGCGTTCCTCATTTGTGAACTGTCTTCTCATATTTTAAGTCAAGTCTATAAGATCATTTTTAACCTAAGTTCCAACTTTGTTGGACTCCTTAAAATAAGCACCCATGAAAGCCAGCCAGCCCTTCCTCCTTCCCTCACCACCCTCCGTCTCTTCGGCTGCTTGCTCTTTAGTGTAGATTAGTGGAAGCCATTCACAGAATGTAGACTCATGTATAGGTCACCGTTTCTTTCCCCCACTAGAAATCACATTCACTAAGCAGTGGATTGAATTTAAGAGTGCTGCCCCTGCCCGGCGCAGTAGGGCGTGCCTCTAGTTCCAGCTACTCGGGAGTCTGAGGCAGAGGATGGCATGTGCCAGGAGTTTGAGGCTGCAGTGCACTATGCTTGCACCTGTGAATAGCCACTGCACTCCATCTTGGGCAACACAGTGAGACCCCCATCTATAAAAAGAGAGCACTGCCTGAACCTCGGTGGCACTGGGAAGCTCTGGCCTGAGAGTTAAACACCCATGCTGAATGATACAGTGTGCATTCTCTCCAGCTGCAAACTTTCTTCAACTTTCCTAAATTCTTACTAAATTCAGAGGAATAGGATAAAGATCACTTAGAGAAAGGGTGCTTATGGACATAGCCTGAGTTTCCTTTAACCTCTCTGCAATGGGTGCTTTTAACTAGCTTCTACATGGCAAGCTGTTTCAGTTTGCAAAATCACTGCCCAGCATGTTTGAGGTCAGTTGGCACCTTAAAACACCTGTTCTCCAGCCCTTGGACAGTGGAGAGAATCTGTAAAAGTGTGACCCCCTCTAAGATTTCGTTTTAAATGATCAGATTCGGTTCCAGTTTTATTCTTGTTGAGTTTTTCCCTATGAAGGCTCCTTTTGAATGTGTCTTGAGACCCAAATTGAGCATGTTGCTGTTATTCCTGCCCTGCACCTGTGGAGCAGGAGTGGCAGGGCTGGCTGTGCTGGGTTCCAGCTCGCTCCCACCGAGGGACTAGCTTGGCCTTTGCGCTTTGATTCCAGATAGTAAGATGAGTGGAAGTGTTTATCGAGCATGCAAAAGAAACCCTCACGGCTAAGGGCTCTGGGAGTTGTGTCTGTGTGACCTGAGAGTGATCCATCTCCTGCCTGTGTGAGGTAGCAGTGGGCACTTTTCATTGAGACAAACTCCAGGGTGTCCAGAGGGGGTTCTGCCCCTTGTGAAGGCCCATTCCTGGCACTTAGAGACAGAAAGAACTCAGCAATCTTTCGTTCTAGTTATATTCGGTCTTTGAAACTGACAATCTTTGAAATGTGAATACTGTAACAATATGTTTTCTTGGATTGTTGTCTTTAAAAAGGATTTTTGTGAAGCAATTGATTTATCAAAGCAAAAAAATTAAAAATAGAAACTTGCTTTATGGATGTTTTATTTTATAAAGCTCATGTCACCAAAAGCTGCTTCTCCATTTTATGTAAAACATTGAGAATGTTTTCATGTTTTCTGGTGACATGTAGGGTCTGTAGTCACCCCTGCATATTGAGAAACTAGGACCACACTGCATCGGACTAGTCAGGTCCATTTACATGTCCAAGAATCTTTTCTTAAATTCCTTACTTTGTTCATTCATTGGCTGTTCAGGCAGAAAATGGAAACAGGTAGCTTTTATGTTTTTTATTATAGTTTTCCACAAATCTAATTATTTTGATAGTTACAAGAAGATAATGATTCATCAGTAAGCTAACATAATCCCTTTCATAGTTCATATTATAAATTTTCATGACAAGAAAGTTCCTGAAGA